TATAAATCTGTGGTTTGTGTTTATTATTTCCTTGTCAATATGATTAGTGTCAGAGTTACTGTTCTTTTTAATTTTTTGCCTTGTAAACAGGTGGTAAAGAGATCATTTATTAGACCATGTGCTATAGGTAGTGCACTACATGAACAATCAGTTTATATACACCATGGAATACTATGCAGCCATAAAAAAGAATGAGTTCATGTCCTTTGCAGGGACATGGATGAAGCTAGAAACCATCATCCTCAGCAAACTAACACAGGAACAGGAAACCAAACACCGCATGGTCTCACTCATAAGTGGGAGTTGAACAATGAGAACACATGGACACAGGGAGGTGAACATCATATACTGGGGCCTGTCACGGGGTGGGGGAAAAGGGGAGGGAGAGCATGCGGGGCTTAAAACCTAGATGAGGGGTTGATAGGTGCAACAAACCACCATGGTACATGTATACCTATGTAACAAACCTGAGCATTCAGCACATGTAGCCCAAAACTTAAAGTAAAATAAAAGAAAAAAAAATAAAACTGAGCAAGAAAAGAAAAAAACGGCAAATAATTTTTTAGTGTTGCACAGAAAATAATATCTGGCTTGTCGTATTCTAGCATAAAGTGAGTCAACATCATTGTTTAAAAGTCAGACAGATTTCAATTCAGCATTTTTCTCCCCAATCTAATTATTTCAGAAGCTCAGGTAGGATCAGAAAGAGGCAGTATCCTTCCATGTAGGAACACACCAAAGGAGCTAATTACATAAAAACAGAAAATACATAAACAACACATGTAAAGAGGGTAAATGACAGATGGCTAAATGCCATAACTAAGTTTTATTATACTACCATTAACCACCAAAATTATGCATTTCCTAAAGTAGCATAGTTTGGAAACAAATAGCATATATTTTAGAAACTGTCCCCTTGAACTGTATAAATTGCAAAATAAACAGATATATTACCCTTTCTCTGCCTCCCCTACAGTAACTCATTAACAGATAGACTTAAGCTCCTGCACTTTCTGACCCTCCCAGGACTTGAGTTGCCTTGTCTGGTATCCTTATGCAGAATGAACTGAAATAATCATCAATCTGAAAAGCTACTCTTAAACAGGTAATTCTAACTTAATCTACTTGTATATTTTAATCACTTTTTTTTTTTTTTTTTTTTGAGACAGAGTCTCACTCTGTCAACCAGGCTGGAGTGCAGCAGCACGATCTCAGCTAACTGCAACCTCTGCCTCCCAGGTTCAAGCGATTCTCCTGCCACAGCCTCCGGAGTAGCTGGGACTACAGGCATGTGCCACCACGCTGATCTAATTTTTGTATTTTTAGCAGACATGGGGTTTCACCTTTTTTGGCCAGGCTGGTCTCAAACTCCTGACCTCAAGTGACCTGCCCACCTCAGCCTCCTAAAGTGTTGAAATTACAGGCACGAGCCATAGTACCCAGCCGAATCACTCTTTTATTTTTTTTTACATCACTCTTACGAGTCATCAAAAACAACTATAAAGTAAGTGTCTAGGATGTTTATTTCACTATTATTCACCTGACAGATTGCTCTTTTTCCTCTGCAGAGACTTGCTTCAACACCAGGAAGAACATGAAAGGGTGACTCATAATTCCCAGCAGCAGTGCCAGTTCATGTGCTGGGATTCTGACCACAAGCCTAACAATCAGGTCAGGGAGTCAGATTTCTGTTGGATTTAGAAAAGCATCTATGTGTTTATGAAAGAAACCCACTGGATTTTTAATAGTTCTGCAGCTCTTGGAGGCTCTACATCTACCCTTTCTCCCCAGCCAAGAGCATGGCTATGGGAGAAGGAAGGCAGGCAGCAGGCAGGTAAGTGTGACTTCCTCACTTCCCCTACCTTCTGTGATTAATCAGAGATAATGTAATCAACCAGGGCAGTGTGCCCGCCCTCTCTTTCTGGAGTATAAAAGGAGTTGTGAGAGGCTTGGGTCACCATTTGGTGAGCTGAGGGTGAAGCTACAAAGGTTGAAGCGTTCTTCAGACGACTCTACCTGAGGGTGAAGCTACAAAAATTGAAGCGTTCTTCAGACGACTCTACCTGAAGAAAGAACCCTGCTACAGAGAGGGGTGAGTAGGCCACACCAACTTTCATGATAAAGATTCTCTCTTTCTGTCTTTTTCTTTTAAACAGCAATTCTGTGGTGTTCTTGGTCACACATTTATGGAGTTTCTGAAGGGCAGTGGAGATTACTGCCAGGCACAGCACGACCTCTATGCAGACAAGTGAACTGTAGAAACTGATTACTGCTCCACCAAGAAGCCCCCATAAGAGTGGTTATCCTGGACACAGAAGTGTTGAATTGAAATCCACAGAGCATTTTACAAGAGTTCTGACCTGGATGGGGTAAACCTCAGTGCACTTCTTTTCTGTTGGCCTCAGTATTACTGGATTGAAGAATTGCTGCTTCTTGTTAGGAGGTTCATTTCACTTATCATTACTTACAACTTCATACTCAAAGCACTGAGAATTTCAAGTGGAGTATATTGAAGTAGACTTCAGTTTCTTTGCATCATTTCTGTATTCAATTTTTTTAATTATTTCATAACCCTATTGAGTGTTTTTTAACTAAATTAACATGGCTCGAATGAACCGCCCAGCTCCTGTGGAAGTCACATACAAGAACATGAGATTTCTTATTACACACAATCCAACCAATGCGACCTTAAACAAATTTATAGAGGTAAGATTTGATATGTTTTAGTAGCTTAAATTATTAAGATTTTTTTAATGTACGTTTTATCCAGGAACTTAAGAAGTATGGAGTTACCACAATAGTAAGAGTATGTGAAGCAACTTATGACACTACTCTTGTGGAGAAAGAAGGTATCCATGTTCTTGTAAGTATTTAACAGTTCTTATGGGTTTATGGATCTAAAATGTTTAAATATTCTTCTGACTTAGGATTGGCCTTTTGATGATGGTGCACCACCATCCAACCAGATTGTTGATGACTGGTTAAGTCTTGTGAAAATTAAGTTTCGTGAAGAACCTGGTTGTTGTATTGCTGTTCATTGCGTTGCAGGCCTTGGGAGGTAAATGAATTTATCAATTTGATTCTAGGTAAAAAACTATTTATCAAAATTCTTACCTCACCAGAGCTCCAGTACTTGTTGCCCTAGCATTAATTGAAGGTGGAATGAAATACGAAGATGCAGTACAATTCATAAGACAGTAAGTAATGGATTCTCTTTTCATTTGTACTCCTTGTTTCATTTTTTTTTTTTTTTCCTCCCAGAAAGCGGCGTGGAGCTTTTAACAGCAAGCAACTTCTGTATTTGGAGAAGTATCGTCCTAAAATGCGGCTGCGTTTCAAAGATTCCAACGGTCATAGAAACAACTGTTGCATTCAATAAAATTGGGGTGCCTAATGCTACTGGAAGTGGAACTTGAGATAGGGCCTAATTTGTTATACATATTAGCCAACATGTTGGCTTAGTAAGTCTAATGAAGCTTCCATAGGAGTATTGAAAGGCAGTTTTACCAGGCCTCAAGCTAGACAGATTTGGCAACCTCTGTATTTGGGTTACAGTCAACCTATTTGGATACTTGGCAAAAGATTCTTGCTGTCAGCATATAAAATGTGCTTGTCATTTGTATCAATTGACCTTTCCCCAAATCATGCAGTATTGAGTTATGACTTGTTAAATCTATTCCCATGCCAGAATCTTATCAATACATAAGAAATTTAGGAAGATTAGGTGCCAAAATACCCAGCACAATACTTGTATATTTTTAGTACCATACAGAAGTAAAATCCCAGGAACTATGAACACTAGACCTTATGTGGTTTATTCCTTCAATCATTTCAAACATTGAAAGTAGGGCCTACATGGTTATTTGCCTGCTCACTTTATGTTTACATCTCCCACATTCATACCAATATACGTCAGGTTTGCTTAACCATTGATTTTTTTTTTTTTTTACCAAGTCTTACAGTGATTATTTTACGTGTTTCCATGTATCTCACTTTGTGCTGTATTAAAAAAACCTCCATTTTGAAAATCTACGTTGTACAGAAGCACATGTCTTTAATGTCTTCAGACAAAAAAGCCTTACATTAATTTAATGTTTGCACTCTGAGGTGCAACTTAACAGGGAGGGCCTGAGAAAAGAATGGGAGGGGGCTATTAATTATTTTTAGCAAAATGTTGCCTTTGTCTTGTGCAAACATGTAGAATATGCTCTTTAATTTAGTAAAATATTTTTTTAAAAGGTAGAGATGCTTTGTTATTGTAATCATAAACTTCCTGAAATTCTTGTAATTTTTTTCCCATACTTATCAGAAGTGTGTTTACCAACTTATTTTTGTTTGAAAGTGTGATTTTTTTTTTCCTTCCCAACCTCTCTTGCAAAAAAAGAAATGGGTTTCTGCTAATGAATTGAGCAGACATCTAATATTTTATATGCCTTTTGAGCTGTGTAACTTAATATTTGGATACTTGACAATTTGTTTTATTATGTAATTGATAAAATGGTGATGTGTATTAATGTTAGTTCAACCATATATTTATACTGTCTGGGGATGTGTGGTTATAGTTCTGTGGGAGAAATAATTTTGTCAGTGTTCACCAGCTTGTAAAAACTTAGTGCGAGAGCTGAAACATCTAAATAAATAATGACATGCATTTATCATCATTGAGATTGGTTTGCTTAAAATTAACTTATTTTGTAGAAGACAAAATGAATTGCACTTCACTTAATGTGTGTCCTCATCTTTTTACAAATAAATGAAGGATTATAAATGATGTCAGCATTTTAGTAAACTTTTAGACAAAATTTGTTAGGGTCATTCATGAAAACTTTAATACTAAAAGCACTTTCCATTATATACTTTTTAAAGGTCTAGATAATTTTGAACCAATTTATTATTGTGTACTGAGGAGAAATAATGTATAGTAGAGGACAGCCTTGGTTTGTAAAGCTCAGTTCCACTAGTTCATGGTTTTGTGCAACTTCTGAGCCTCAGTTTTCTCCTTTGCAAATTAATAATTACATACCTTTATAGATTTTGAAATTAATTTAAATATTAGTATTTGGTACATGAAGGCTTAATGTTAAGTTTCCTTTAATGATCCACAATAATCCCTTTGATCACGTTAATCTAAATCTAGATGTCTTTGTCTAATTTTTTTTGAATAGCAGTTATAAATGTAAAGGACTCAAAGTTTAAGTAAAAAGTGATACTCCACCTTGTGTTTCAAAGAATTTAGTTCCACCTCTTCATACCAGTTTAACACTTAATATATTTCATTGGATTTTAGACAGGGCAAAAGGAAGAACAGGGGCCTCTGGAGGCCCTTGGTTATTTAAATCTTGGATTATTTGTGATAGTAATCACAAATTTTTGGCTAATTTTTAACCTGAGGTTTTGTTTTTTTTTTAAAGGAAATGCAGCCTAGTCTTGAGAACATAATTTTATATAATCAATTACTAAATGTTAAACTATTACCACACAGCCCATAAAACAGCATTTGCGTTTATTGAGAGAGAGGATGTGCCATCATGATTAATGAAAACTATCTTTTGAGTTTGAAAAGAAATTAATTTGCAGTGTTTGGATTGTATATATGGTGCTAAAAATAAATTAATTTACTTTATAAACCTTATCTGTACATTATACGATGTGATGAAATTTGCTTTTTATCCAAATATTTTGTATCTTGTAAATATGGCTAATTATAGGAATGCCTATAATACATCTTAGATTCCTTATATCTAATAAGAGTTCAAAGAGTTATGAGTTGAAGTCTTGAATGCAGGAAACTATCTGATAGTGTTCTAAAATTTGGTTACTTGGGTTTGGATACCCTTAGTGGGATGATGTAAATAGAGGCTAGCTACCTAGGCTTGTCTATAGCAACCATAATGTTGATGTAAGTAATGCGGTTACTGAATCATAAGAAAATGCCATCTCTTTTTAGTTGAAGGAAAACTCTGGAAGTAGGTGCCATTGGTCATTCTGCAGTGCACTGCAACCATTGTTTCCCCTAGTGCCCTCTTTTCCCTAGGGCATTGCTCTCCTATTCCCACGCCTTAACACAGCTCTATACCTAGAAGCAGCCAGCCCAGGCATGCAGTCACATTTAATCACATCCCCCTTCTAGAGTGCTTCAAAATGATGTAGTCCCTCAACTTGGCTAAAGAATCTCAATCTCTTGAAATTTATTTTTTTAATGTCATATTCATCTGGTAAATATCTACTGTTTGCCAGGCATTTAAGAATATGGCAAAGAACATAAAAGATGGTGTCACCAGATTTTGGTCACCAATGAGTACCCGACCCGTTGCCATGATTAAGAGAGAATGCTTTCTATTGGAGTTTCAGGAAATATAATTTGAGAATACTTTAAAGGGAAGTGGAAGTATAAGTGAATGATATTTTTCTTTTACATGTAAACAATGAAGTTATTTCAAAGTTAAGTTTTAAACAAAATACATGAAGTAGTGTCTGCCATACATGTTAATATTCTACATTCTTGCTTCCTTAAATTAATATGTTTGTGTGTATATATGTGCCTCACACCTGAATTGAAAATTAAAGACTGGTTTAAAAGTGGTTTAAAAGTGACATTTAATGTTTCTCCATTACGTTTGGGGTAACCAGCCTAAGTGGAATCTTGGAAGGAAAGTAAGGGAAAAACTTGTATTTGCCTTCAATGAATTAAACCAGTGATATGTGTTAACGTATGAATGAAAGGATTGATGGTGATTTTATAATTATATATATTGCCGCAGTAACCAGTTAATAAATTGATAGCTACCATTTATTAATGATTTTATTTTCAGGTAGTTTTTATAA